ACACAGTCTGTCTCTGTGCCTCAGTTTCTCTGCTGCCCAGATGGGGGGGCCCGGCTTCCAGGTGTAGACATCTGGAGCAGGCAGTGTTCAGCTGGGGAGGAAGCGGGGAGGACTGTGGGGGCCACGTGGGAAGAAGTCCAGCCCACATCACCTGCACCCCTGCTGAGCCTGGTCAACAGAGCCCCTCAGTGGGTCCTCACTCTCCTGGCTGCCTCCCATTTAGGCACCCTGAGGCCTGGGGAGAACAGAGCCAGGCCAGTGTCCCTAGAGAGGCTGCGCTGCCAGCACAGTAATAGCGGATTTGGATTCAGGGAAGCAGACCCGCAGCTAGGGTGGGAAAGAGCTACAGGCAGGGCGTGGCCTCCACACAGCCTCCCTCCCTGGAGGTCCATGCTGCATTTCCAGGACAGCAAGTCCTGGACAAATGGTCCCGGATGCCAAGGGCTAGAGGCATGGTCTGTCTGCATTCCCCACATGGGCGTCTTGTAGTCACCAGCATTTGATGCTGTCAAGTCCCCCTGTCCTCTGTGCAGACTGGGAAGCCCTTGGCCACCCTGGGGAGTTGTGGGACCCAGGCCAGGCTGCAGAAGCATAAGGACTTGAACCCAAGTTTTAAGTGACACCACCTTGTGTCCCCCTCCCTCTGCCTCTGTTCAGCTCCACCTTGATGCTGACTAGGCTGGGCCATGAGGAGAGGGTTAGGGGATAGAGATGGGAGCTGGGGAGCAGGGCTCCACTCTGGGAGGGGGGCAGCCTTGCCGGATCCAGGGGAGAGAGTTGAGCGGCCCCAGCTCTGCTTTCCCAGAGCTGCCGGGAACCCGGGGAATGGTGTGGAGGTTCCAGGGAGCCCTGCCCCTACCTGGCAACCGCAGTGCAGCAGGCACCAAGTTCTCCTGCACATTGCGACAGTGTGACCCTGGGCTCTGGCGGGCGGTAGGTGGGGCCTTTGGACCTACTAGCAGTGAGGGAGTTAACACAGCAGCTGACTCCTCTAGGCAAGGAAAACTCCCCTCAGACGCTTTGCTGCCTGGCCTCCTGCCAGCAACAAGCAGGAGCTGAAAACCAGAAGTTGAGGCGTGAGTTTGGCCACTCCGTAGTGTGCACTTGGTGAGGGCAGCAGCTCGCCACAGCTGCCAGCCATCTGTCCATTCACCCATCTGTCCATCTGGCAGCCCGCTGTTCAGACCTGTCTGTCTGTCCGCCCATCTGTAAGCCCATCTCTGTCCCATTGTCTATCTGACCATCTTTCTCTTACTGTCCTCTTTGTCTAGCTATCTGGCCTATCTGTCGATCCATCTTCGTGTCTGTCTTCAGCCCCCACCTGTTTGTCCATCTGTCCAATTACCTGTGACTCTGTGCATCTTCTTGTCCATTCATCTGCCCACCCATCCGTCCCTCCGTCTGCCCACCAGCCGCCCCTCTCCTCCTGGGCTGCAGAGCCATGGCCCGGGGCTACGGGGCCACGGTCAGCCTAGTCCTGCTGGGTCTGGGGCTGGCGCTGGCTGTCATTGTGCTGGCTGTGGTCCTCTCTCGACACCAGGCCCCATGTGGCCCCCAGGCCTTTGCCCACGCTGCTGTTGCCGCCGACTCCAAGGTCTGCTCGGATATTGGACGGTGAGTGAGACGTGGGAGGAAGCTGGGTGGCCGCCCCACAGCGACTCTGTGCCATGTCCCCTAGAGCCATCCTCCAGCAGCAGGGCTCACCCGTGGATGCCACCATCGCGGCTCTGGTCTGCACCAGCGTCGTCAACCCTCAGAGCATGGGCCTGGGCGGAGGGGTCATCTTCACCATCTACAATGTGACAACAGGTGGGCCCACATGTGAACTGCCATGGGGAAGACATGACCACTCACCTGCCCTGCCCTACTCCAGGGAAGGTGGAGGTCATCAATGCCCGGGAGACGGTGCCGGCCAGCCACGCCCCGAGCCTGCTGGACCAGTGTGCACAGGCTCTGCCACTGGGCACAGGTGACGCCCCATGGAGGTCCCCCACTCCCACCCACAGGGTTGAGAGCTGGGATGTGCCATGCAGGGGCCCAGTGGATCGGGGTGCCCGGGGAGCTCCGTGGCTATGCCGAGGCCCACCGCCGCCATGGCCGCCTGCCCTGGGCGCAGCTGTTCCAGCCCACCATCGCGCTGCTCCGAGGGGGGCATGTGGTGGCCCCTGTCCTCAGCCGTTTCCTGCACAACAGCATCCTGCGGCCTTCCTTGCAGGCGTCAACCCTGCGGTGAGCCCCACATGGTGGCCCTGGGTTCCTGGGGCCCCACCCTGAGGCTCCCCCCACCCCCCAGCCAGCTCTTCTTCAACGGGACAGAACCCCTGAGGCCTCAGGACCCACTCCCATGGCCTGCACTGGCCACCACCCTGGAGACCGTGGCCACAGAGGGCGTGGAGGTCTTCTACACGGGGAGGCTGGGCCAGATGCTGGTGGAGGACATTGCCAAGGAAGGTCAGCCTCCCTGAGGTTCCATACCCCATCCCCTGTTCATGGAGCCCTCTCCTTCTCATCCCAGGGAGCCAGCTGACGCTGCAGGACCTGGCCAAGTTCCAGCCCGAGGTGGTGGATGCCCTGGAGGTGCCCCTGGGGGACTATACCCTGTACTCACCACCGCCGCCTGCAGGGGGTGCCATTCTCAGCTTTATCCTCAACGTGCTAAGAGGTAAAGCCCCTGCCCAGAGCCCTGGCGCCCACCCCAACCAACCTGTGCCCCAACCTCTCTCCAGGGTTCAACTTCTCAACAGAGTCTATGGCCAGGCCTGAAGGGAGGGTGAACGTGTACCACCACCTTGTAGAGACGCTCAAGTTTGCCAAGGGGCAGAGGTGGAGGCTGGGGGACCCTCGAAGCCACCCGAAGCTCCAGGTGAGGTTGCTGAGGTTGCTGGGCTGGTGGGCCACTGACCCTGCCACCTGCCCACCCACCCCAGAATGCCTCCCGGGACCTGCTGGGGGAGACCCTGGCCCAGCTCATCCGCCAACAGATCGATGGCCGGGGGGACCACCAGCTCAGCCACTACAGCTTGGCCGAGGCCTGGGGCCACGGGACAGGCACGTCCCATGTGTCTGTGCTGGGGGAGGATGGCAGCGCCGTGGCTGCCACCAGCACCATCAACACACCGTGCGTAGGGCCTGGGGGAAGGCGGATGGCTTTAGCCCAGGCTCTTCTGCCTCCACGGCTGCAGCTTTGGAGCGATGGTGTATTCACCACGGACAGGCATCATCCTCAACAACGAGCTCCTGGACTTATGCGAGCGATGCCCCCGGGGTTCCGGCACCACCCCCTCACCTGGTGAGAACAAAGCTTCCCACCCGGGGTCCACACTGCACTTGCCAAGACGCTGTTTGCTCAGCAGTGAGTGGAGACAGGGTGGGTGGAGCTCCCGGAAGGTGCTGGCCCCCAGTTCCAGGCGAGCGTTCCCCATCCTCCATGGTGCCCTCCATCTTGATCAACAAAGCCCAGGGGTCGAAGCTAGTGATTGGCGGGGCTGGCGGGGAGCTCATCATCTCTGCTGTGGCCCAGGTGAGTCTGGGGCTCCTGGCTCGAGTGTCTCCCTTTCTCCCTGAAACCCTCATCTCTCCCCCAGGCCATCATGAGCAAGCTGTGGCTTGGCTTTGACCTGAGAGCGGCCATTGCAGCCCCCATCCTGCATGTCAACAGCAAGGGCTGTGTGGAGTACGAGCCCAACTTCAGCCAGGTGAGGCTGAGGTCCGAGCTGGATGCCTAGGGCACGCCCAGCCCAATTTTTGATTTTCTTTTAGAGACGGTGTCTTGCTTTGTTGCCCTGGCTGTTCTCAAACTCCTGGCCTCAAGTGATCCTGCCACCTTGGCTCCCAAGTGGCTAAGACTGTAGGTATGTGCCACCACGCCTGGCTTTTTTTTATTTTCCTCAGCCTCCCAAATTGCTGGCATTACAGGTGTGAACCACTGTGTCTGGCCTCAGTGTCTAAATCTTGAGAAGCCACATCCTCCATCGAAGGCCCCCTGAACTCAGATTTGCACCTCAAGGCCCTGGTGTCCTTGGATCCAGAACAGACATGAACTTGCATTTGGAGGTCTTCGGGCCTGGGTGGTGTCCTTCGTACATAGTCCCTGGAGGCTGAGCTTGTCCTCTATGGGCCTTTGGATCTCTTCCATGCTCCCATCTGGTCCTCCCCTCTTCCTGTGTCTTCAGGCCCTCTTCCTCTCCGTCTTGCCTTTTGATCATTTTTCTCATTTCTTGCAGAGGCCTCTCCCTCCTGGAGATGGGCTGAGCTGCCCTCCCCTGTGAACCTGCTTTCTCTCCTCTCCAGGAGGTGCAGAGGGGACTCCAAGACCGTGGCCAGAACCAGACCCAGAGGCCCTTCTTCCTGAACGTGGTCCAGGCTGTGTCCCAGGAGGGGGCCTGTGTGTACGCCGTCTCGGACCTGAGGAAGAGTGGGGAGGCCGCAGGCTACTAAGACACTGCTCTGCCCAGAGCTGAAGTCTGGCCCCACCATGAGTCCTGTGTCCAGGCCGGACATGGCTGGGGGACCAACTACTCTGGCAGGATCTGGACCCCTGGCAGGGGAGTCCAGCTGAGAGTGGAAGAGGTGGCGGGGACCAGCTGGGCAGATGAGAGGCTGAGCCTCATCCCTAACCCCCTTTCCCAGAGCCCCTGGTGGTCCTGAACCGGCCCCTCTATCCCTCCGCAGGCCTCTTGCCTGGGGCCACTCTCCCACCCTCTCGATCTGTATATCCTCCAGTCCAAGATTAAAGAGGCGGACTGTGGCCTGATTCCATGGTTCTAAGTGGGGAGGGGA